GGTAACTCTGTTTGTAGTTCTCTGAAATATCTCCAAACCAAACTGCTTTCCACAGTGGCTGAACTAATTTACACCCACCAACAGTGTATAAGTGTCCCCTTTGCTCCACAATCTCACCAGCATCTGTTAATTTCTGGCTTTTCAGTAATGGCCATTCTGACTGGTGTGAGATGGTATTGTTGAGGGATAATTTAGGAATCAGAGAGACCGAGGGGTTGAGGAGGATTTATTATTATTATTATTATTTAGGTGCACCGGCCCCAGTCAGATTAACATCCAAAAAGACTGAGGCTCGAACAGAGAGTCCGGTTACCTTTTAAGCATTTTGTGGGGTTGGGGGAGATCTGTGCAGGGGGAAGCATATTACAGAAGCAAGAAACAAAGGCAGTTATTCAATTGAGACATGCATCACATTATTCCTTACTTTTCAAGAAAAATATGTTTTACGACTTGAGGTTATCCTGTCTAGTGACCTTGCAGCCGCACGGCAAGAGAAACAGGGTCTTCACAATGCCTGGGAAAGGGAGAGATAAGGCTCACTAGCCACAGACAGAAAAACAGGCAGTTCATGTTTAAAGGACTCCACCTCTTTCTCTTCCTCGGGGGGAACTGGGTTTTCTTAAATACAACTGAGTTTTTGTTTACACATTCTGTAATTTCTTTTAATTCCTGTTCCAGTATCTCACTGTGAAACTCCCTATGTTTTTATACGATTCTCAGGGGGTTTCCTCTGGGCATGATTGGGCACAACTTCCCACAGTCAGCTCTGGGTACGACCTCCACATTGCAGAATTGAGAAGTTGACCCAGAAATGCATTTTGGGCTGAGCAGACAATTGTCAGAGTTGCTGGCTAGACCACAGATGTGTCAGAGGGACCACGGCCTTTCTGTAAGCTCATGGTCAGAGGCGGAGGGGAGTTGTGAACGTTCTGATGAAAGCAGTCAACGTGAAAGCGCTCTGGTGATGGGCGCTGGTGCTCACCCACCACTTCCTGTGTATCTATCTCCCTGGCCCGCCCGGCTCAGTCCCCACTGCTCAGCACTAGGCCGGCAGAATCTGAGCGATGTCTTCCACACTCCCTGCCCTGCTCTGCGTCGGTGAGTTCTGGCGTGGAAGGGGAATGGGATCAAGGCAACAGGTCTCATTACTCCCGTCTTCCAGGGCTGTGTCTGAGTCAGAGGATCAGCGCCCAGCAGCGTGAGTCCTTCCTTCAAAGCCCAGGGTCACTCCGCTGGAACTCCAGCCTCTGATTCCCTTCCAGAGACTCTCCCAAAACCGTTCATCTGGGCCGAGCCCCATTTCATGGTTCCAAAGGAAAAGCAAGTGACCATCTGTTGCCAGGGAAATTATGGGGCTGTTGAATACCAGCTGCACTTTGAAGGAAGCCTTTTTGCCGTGGACAGACCAAAACCCCCTGAGCGGATTAACAAAGTCCAATTCTACATCCCGGACATGAACTCCCGCATGGCAGGGCAATACAGCTGCATCTATCGGGTTGGGGAGCTCTGGTCAGAGCCCAGCAACTTGCTGGATCTGGTGGTAACAGGTAACTGTCCGGTTCTCTAACTGGAGAGTGATTTCTGGTGTGGTGGCCCCACCTTCTCTCATAGAAATGTATGACACACCCACCCTCTCGGTTCATCCTGGACCCGAAGTGATCTCGGGAGAGAAGGTGACCTTCTACTGCCGTCTAGACACTGCAACAAGCATGTTCTTACTGCTCAAGGAGGGAAGATCCAGCCACGTACAGCGCGGATACGGGAAGGTCCAGGCGGAGTTCCCCCTGGGCCCTGTGACCACAGCCCACAGAGGGACATACCGATGTTTTGGCTCCTATAACAACCATGCCTGGTCTTTCCCCAGTGAGCCAGTGAAGCTCCTGGTCACAGGTGAGGAAATGCTCAATTCCCCACACCCTTCGCCTTACTTTTTTTTCTTTATCTCCTTTTCCAGGCGACATTGAGAACACCAGCCTTGCACCTGAAGACCCCACCTTTCCTGGTGAGTAACTGGTCCTTCTAAGCTCAGACGAGCATCCTCTTTTCTTCACTTCCCTTATCATCAGCAGACACTTGGGGCACCTACCTTTTAACCACAGAGACGGGACTCCAGAAAGGTAAGTAGACAGCTGGGGCCATAGGCTCTGAATGTCAGCGATCACCCTGTTCTCCTGCCTACAGACCATGCCCTCTGGGATCACACTGCCCAGAATCTCCTTCGGATGGGCCTGGCCTTTCTAGTCCTGGTGGCTCTAGTGTGGTTCCTGGTTGAAGACTGGCTCAGCAGGAAGAGGACTAGAGAGCGAGCCAGCAGAGCTTCCACTTGGGAAGGCAGGAGAAGGCTGAACACACAGACTCTTTGAAGAATGACCATGAGACACAGTGGCCATGGGTGGATCTGAAAGCTGGTGTTGAGCCTGGGCGGCGTGAGCTCTGTGTTGGACCCACGGAGGAGGGAGTCACTGCAGGGAAAGAGGGACACTGGCATTCCATTTGTCAGAGCATCCCGGACGATGCAGAGGGTGGGAGAACTACATGCTAAATTTCTTTTTTTTTTTTTTTGAGACAGAGTTTTCTCTTGTTGCCCAGGCTGGAGT